ACCTAACCACCTTCTGCATTTCCAAGGATTAGCAATGTGGTTTATGGTCTTGAAATAGATTTTCCAGGGGCGGGGCGGAGGGAGAACTAGTCTACTCCTATAATGTGGGCCTCCAAGCACTAAGCTATAACCAATTGATGTATCTTGACACAAGGCCAAGCCGTCTTATTTACAAAACTCTTAAGTTGCACAAGGAATCCCTACTTCCTAACATCCTTCAGTGTCAAACTATTTCCTCCCTATCCAAGTCTTTCCTCACTTCTTCAACTCAGCTACCACCTCTGAAATGTGTTTTTAAATCTCCTTTTCAAAAAGCCCTTAGGACTGTTCCATAAAGTTGATGGCTTAGATCTAAAATTGGGGCCTACTTTGCCCTTTTAACAGCTTCAATGTTAAATGCTTGGGCACTACTCTTCGAATGACTGAAATACTATTTGCTTCCAGCGTTTGGTACTCTTACTTTGGAGAACAAGTCATTACAGTAAACCATGTACACCTATTCGGTTTTCTAAAGCTCGCGTTTTTCACATTATCAGGTAAGTACCGAATGCACTGCCTTTAAAGGAACTGAGAAAATAAAAAGGCAAAACTCACTGACAAACTGTGGCAACATGAAATTAATCAGCTGAGCTATCCGAACCACAACTTTCTGCATTTCACGGTGCTTCGTCTTTCAAATTGTATGGCTCTCTCAAGTCCTGGGTTTCCTCCGAATTAAGGCAAGCCTCGTCGCCCATTCCCTGGTCGGTGTCTTTCCGACTCGCGCCCGCCCCTCGGCAGGCCCTCGCAGCCATGCGCCGCACACTGCAGTACTGGCGCGCGTTGCCCGCAGGCGCGGCAGACCCCACCCCGCGGCCGCGCGAGGGGAGGGGGCTCGGGGCTCGGAGCCCGCCTCTGCGGCGGCCAGGCCGGGCGCGGAGTGGGCGCGCGGGGCCGGAGGAGGGGCCAGCGACCGCGGCACCGCCTGTGCCCGCCCGCCCCTCCGCAGCCGCTACTTAAGAGGCTCCAGCGCCGGCCCCGCCCTAGTGCGTTACTTACCTCGACTCTTAGCTTGTCGGGGACGGTAACCGGGACCCGGTGTCTGCTCCTGTCGCCTTCGCCTCCTAATCCCTAGCCACTATGGTGAGTAAGCCGTGCGGCTCCCGGCTGCTTTCTTAAATTGTGATATCTTTTTTCCTTCCCGCAGCGTGAGTGCATCTCCATCCACGTTGGCCAGGCTGGTGTCCAGATTGGCAATGCCTGCTGGGAGCTCTACTGCCTGGAACACGGCATCCAGCCCGATGGCCAGATGCCAAGTGACAAGACCATTGGGGGAGGAGATGACTCCTTCAACACCTTCTTCAGTGAGACGGGCGCTGGCAAGCACGTGCCCCGGGCTGTGTTTGTAGACTTGGAACCCACAGTCATTGGTGAGTTGACCTCAGTAACCTGAGATCCCAGGTCACTCCCTCCGTCCTTCTCTCCCTCCTCCAGATGAAGTTCGCACTGGCACCTACCGCCAGCTCTTCCACCCTGAGCAGCTCATCACAGGCAAGGAAGATGCTGCCAATAACTATGCCCGAGGGCACTACACCATTGGCAAGGAGATCATTGACCTTGTGTTGGACCGAATTCGCAAGCTGGTAAGCACCACATATAAATATGCATTTAATGTTTAAAATATTACATTTTTTTATTCCCCTACAGGCTGACCAGTGCACCGGTCTTCAGGGCTTCTTGGTTTTCCACAGCTTTGGTGGGGGAACTGGTTCTGGGTTCACCTCCCTGCTCATGGAACGTCTCTCAGTTGATTATGGCAAGAAGTCCAAGCTGGAGTTCTCCATTTACCCAGCACCCCAGGTTTCCACAGCTGTAGTTGAGCCCTACAACTCCATCCTCACCACCCACACCACCCTGGAGCACTCTGATTGTGCCTTCATGGTAGACAATGAGGCCATCTATGACATCTGTCGTAGAAACCTCGATATCGAGCGCCCAACCTACACTAACCTTAACCGCCTTATTAGCCAGATTGTGTCCTCCATCACTGCTTCCCTGAGATTTGATGGAGCCCTGAATGTTGACCTGACAGAATTCCAGACCAACCTGGTGCCCTACCCCCGCATCCACTTCCCTCTGGCCACATATGCCCCTGTCATCTCTGCTGAGAAAGCCTACCATGAACAGCTTTCTGTAGCAGAGATCACCAATGCTTGCTTTGAGCCAGCCAACCAGATGGTGAAATGTGACCCTCGCCATGGTAAATACATGGCTTGCTGCCTGTTGTACCGTGGTGACGTGGTTCCCAAAGATGTCAATGCTGCCATTGCCACCATCAAAACCAAGCGCAGCATCCAGTTTGTGGATTGGTGCCCCACTGGCTTCAAGGTTGGCATCAACTACCAGCCTCCCACTGTGGTGCCTGGTGGAGACCTGGCCAAGGTACAGAGAGCTGTGTGCATGCTGAGCAACACCACAGCCATTGCTGAGGCCTGGGCTCGCCTGGACCACAAGTTTGACCTGATGTATGCCAAGCGTGCCTTTGTTCACTGGTACGTGGGTGAGGGGATGGAGGAAGGCGAGTTTTCAGAGGCCCGTGAAGATATGGCTGCCCTTGAGAAGGATTATGAGGAGGTTGGTGTGGATTCTGTTGAAGGAGAGGGTGAGGAAGAAGGAGAGGAATACTAATTATCCATTCCTTTTGGCCCTGCAGCATGTCATGCTCCCAGAATTTCAGCTTCAGCTTAACTGACAGACGTTAAAGCTTTCTGGTTAGATTGTTTTCACTTGGTGATCATGTCTTTTCCATGTGTACCTGTAATATTTTTCCATCATATCTCAAAGTAAAGTCATTAACATCAAAAGCTTTGTTTCCTGCGTTTTTTTCTAAAAGTGC